AATAATGTGGTTGTAGCCCAGTAGTAGTTGGCTAAAGTTCTTAGTTTTGGAGACAAAACTAAGCCATTTTAGAAACTGTCCTTTGGCCCTAGTTATGGATGTTTCAGCCCTGCTCAGGGTCAATATGCTTCCTCACAGTGGGAGATGGAGAGAAGTAGTCCTGCCCCCCTGCCCCACCACTTTTTTTTTTTTTTGAGACAGGTCTCACTCTGTCACTCAGGCTAGAGTGCAGTGGCATAATCACCATTCACTACAGCCTCAACTGTCCAGGCTCAAGTGATCCTCCCACCTCAGCCTCCCAAGTAGCTGAGACTACAGCGTATGCCACTACTACTGGCTAATTTTCTATTTTTATTTTTTTATTATACTTTAAGTTCTAGGGTACATGTGCACAACATGCAGGTTTGTTACATATGTATACATGTGCCATGTTGGTGTGCTGCACCCATTTACTTGTCATTTACATTAGGTATATCTCCTAATGCTATCCCTCCCCCCTCCCCCCACCCCACTTCAGGCCCCGATGTGTGATGTTCCCCACCCTGTGTCCAGGTGTTCTCATTGTTCAATTCCCACCTATGAGTGAGAACATGCGGTGTTTGGTTTTCTGTCCTTGCGATAGTTTGCTCAGAATGATGGTTTCCAGCTTCATCCATGTCCCTGTAAAGGACATGAAATCATCCTTTTTATGGCTGCATAGTGTTCCATGGTGTATATGTGCCTCATTTTCTTAATCCAGTCTACCATTGTTGGACATTTGGGTTGGTTCCAAGTCTTTGCTATTGTGAATAGTGACTCCTGGCTAATTTAAAAAATTTACTTTAGAATGGAGATGGTGGAGGTGGTCTCACTATGTTGCCCAGGCTGGTCTTGAACTCCTGGGCTCAACCAATCCTCCAACCTCAGCCTCCCAAAGTGCTGCATTACAAGCGTGAGCCACCACACCCGGCCATCCTTCTATTCTTCTCATTTCTCCCTACCCCAAATCAACATGGATAGGTCTCCATTTGTTCTAAGAAGTGCTGTGCTGTTGTAATTAGCTTAATTAATCAAATGTATCTTTGATGATCCATTTATTAATTCATTTTTTTTTCTTCTAGACAGCAAAGGACTGAATTTTGTTAAAACCCACCCTTGCTCAGAGGGCATTTATAAAGAAAACAACCTCCACAATGAAACAAAAATTCAGGGGAGATGCGGTGTGAGGTCTGCTCCAGGCCGTGGTGGGTGCTCTTTGGCTTCTCTCCTCTGCTGGTCCTGACCCTGCCCTCCTGCTTCCGTTGCTAGGGACGCTTCGGCCGAGGATACCGCAATGGATCAGGAAGAGGGGCTGAAGGCCTTGGACAATATTGTCACTCAATTCAACGCCTATGAAGATTTCCTGGACTCGCAGATCACTACTGTGGACTTGTACTACCTGGAGGTAAGGGCGGAGCGCGGCAGAGTAGCCGCCGCCCCACTCACCTAACAACTGATTTTCTCTCTAGGATGAAACCCTGGCCCGCCAGTTGGTGGAGCTAGGCTACCGAGGGACTGGAGAGAGAGTGAAAAGGGAAGATTTTGAAGCAAGGAAAGCGGCTATAGAGATTGCAAGACTGGCTGAAAGAGCTCAGCAAAAGTAAGTGTCCATGTTCCAAATCCAGATTTTATATATATTATAACTGAAGATCTGCCTTTTACAGGACGCTAACAAGTGCTGGTAAAGACCTACAAGATAATTTTCTGACGGCCCTGGCAATGAGAGAAGAAGACAATCGCAGTGGAAAACTGAGTGTAAGTACATTTCATCCAACAGCTTAAAATGTTCAGTTGGATTTCCCCTTTTAATTTGTTTAAGCTAAATCAACAGGAGACTGATGCTGCTCATATCTTGAAGAAGCAACTGGCAGTAAGTACTGCTTATGGAAAAGTTTCCTTTACTTTCAGCTTAAAACATGTTATATTTTTTGTAGGTCATATGGAAACCACAAAGCAAAACCTATCATAGGTATGTGAAAATAAAAAGCAAGCAATCAAAACAACACTGAAGAAAATCACTTAGCTATAAAAGAAGACAGAAAAAGAGAAAGAGACAGAAGATCTATGAAAAAACTAGAAAACAGTTAACAAGATGGCAGTAGTAAATCCTTACCTGTCAATAATTACTTTGAATGTAAATGGATTATGTTCTCCCATCAAAAGGTGTAAGATAGCTGAATGAATTTAAAAAACAAAAAAACAAGATCCAAATATATGCCACCTACAAGAGACTGACTTCACTTGTAAGGACACACATAGACTTAAAGTGAAGGGCTGGAGAAAAATACTGCATGTAAATGGTAGCCAAACACAAACTGGAGTGGCCATTCTTATATCAGATTATATAGACTTTAAGTAAAACTGTAAAAAGAAAAAGTAACATAATTGTATCATTATAAATGGGTCAATTCAGCAAGAGGATATAACAATTACAAATATATACGTACCCAATATCCAAGCTGATGAAGATATAAAGTAAATATAAATAAATTTGAAGGGAGCAATAGATTGCCATATAATAAATTTAGGGGAGTTAAACACCCCACTTCTGGAAATGGGCAGATCATTCACACAGAAAATCAATAAGGAAACAGTAAACTAAAAGCATAATCTAGATCAAGTGGACATAACAAATATATGCCCAACATTTCACCCCAAAGCTGCAGAATATATATTATTTTATTTGCAACTCCACATGGAACATTCTCTAGGATAGATTATATGTTAGGCCACAAAGCAAGTCTTAACAAATTTATGAAGGTTGAAATCATATCAAGTAGCTATTCTGACCTCAATTAATTAGAATTAACATAAATTAATTAGAGGAGACACTTTGGAAAATTTGGCAAATGGAAATGCTCTTGAACAACTAATAGGTCAATGAAGAAATTGGAAAGAAAATTTAAAAATTTCTTAAGACAAATGAAAATTGAATCACAACATACCCAAACTTACCAGATACAGCAAAAGCAGTTCTAAGAAGGAAGCATGTAGCTGTAAACAGTGACATTACAAAAGGTAAAAGATCTCAAATAAACAACCTAACATTGTACTTCAAGGAACTGCAAAAAACAGGAATAAACTAAGCCCAAAGTTAGTAAAAGGAAGGAAATAATAAAAATCAGGACAGAAATAAAATAATAGAGCCTGGAAAAATAATAGAAAAATATATATTTTTGAAAAGATAAACAAAATAAAACTTTAGCTTCACTAACTGAGAATGAAATAGGAGTCAAATAAGTAAAATGAAGAACAGGAAAAGGAGATATTACAATTGACACAACAGAAATTCAAAGGGCCATAAGAGATTATTATGAACATTTATATACCAACCATTTCAGTAACCTAGAGAAACAGATAAATTATTTGATGCTTTTATTATGAAGACATAAAAAATCTTTACAGACCAATAACCAGTAAAAAGATTGAATCAGCAATAAAGTCTCCTATCAAAGAAGAGTCTGGGACATGGTGACATCACTGCTGAATTCTATCAAATATTTAAAGAAGAACTAATAAAAATTTTGCTTAACTCTTCCAAAAAATTGAGGAGATGAAACTTTCAAACTTATTTTATCAGGCCAGCATTACCTTGATACCAACAAACAAACAAACAAACAAACAAAAAACTACAAAAAACCCTACAGACCAATATCTCTGATTAATATAAATGCAAAAATCCTCAACAAAATATTAGCACACTGAATTCAATGGTACATTGAAAATATTATTCATCATGATCAAGTGGTATTCATTCCAGTGATGCAAGGATGGTCCTATATATGCAAATCGGTAAATGTAATACATTACATGAACAGAATGAAGGACAATAAGCATATAATCATTTCCGTAGGTGCAAAAAAATTTGGAAAAATTTGGCATCCTTTCATGATTAAAAAACTCTAAATAAATTAGGTATAGAAGGAATGTACTTCAACACAATTGAAGCTATATATGATAAACCCCATAGCTAACTCAATGGGGAGAAGTTGACAGCTTTTCCTCTAAGACACAGAGTAAGATAAGGATGTCCATGTTAACCACTTCCATTCAATATAGTATTGGATGTGCTAGCCAGAGCAATTAGGCAAAAGAAAGAAATAGAAGACATACAAATTGGAAAGGAAGAAATTAAATTGTCCCTGATTGCAGAAGGCATGACCCTATATACAGAAAATTCTAAAGACTTTACAAAAAGAAACCTGTGAGAATTATCTAGTAAATTGAGTAAAGTTGCAGGATACAAAATCAACATACAACACTCGGTAGTGTTTCTATTCACTAATAGCAAGCTATCTGAAAAAGAACAAGAGAACCATACCATTTACAATACTTACAAGAAATATTTAGGAATAAATTTAACCAAGGAGGTGAATGATCTCTACCCTAAAAGCCATAAAACAATGATGAAAGAAATTAAAGAAGACACACATAAATGGAAATATATTCTTTGTTCATAGATTGGAAGATTTAATATTGTTAACATGTCCATACTACCCAAAGCAAGCTACAGATTCAACAGAATTCCTATCAAAATACCAATAACATTTTTCACAGAAATAGAAAAAACAATTCTAAAATTCATATGGAATAACAAAAAATTCCTGAAAAGCCAAAGCATTTTGAACAAGAAGAAGAAAGCTAAAGACATTACACTACCTGACTTCAAAATATGTTACAAAGCTATAGTGACCAAAACAGCATGGTACTGGCATAAAAATAGACACACAGAGCAATTAAACAATAGAGAGCACAGAAATAAATCCATGCATTTACAGCTGGCTGATTTTTGACAGCGGTGTCAAGAGCACACAATAGGAAAAGGACAGCCCTTTCAATAAATGCTTTTGGGAAAACAGGATATTCACAGGCAGAAAAATAAAATTAGAATCTTATCTCACACCATATATAAAAATCAACTTAAAATGGATTAAAGACTTACATGTAAGACCCAAAACTATGAAACTACTAGAATAAAACTTAGGAGAAAAACTATGACATTTATCTGGGCAATGACTTTTTTGGAAATGACCCCAAAGCACAGGCAACAAAAGCAAAAATTGACAAATAAGATTGCATCAAACTCAAAAGCTTCTGTGCAGCAAAGAAAACAACCAACAGAGCAAAGAGACAACGTGCAGAATGGAAGAAAATGTTTGCAAACTGTATATCTGTTATGGGGTTAATTTCCAAAATACGTAAGAAATTCAAACAATTCAATAGCAAGAAGGCAAACTATTCAATAAAATTAGGAGCCATGAAACTGAACAGACATTTCTTAAGGCATACAAATGGTTAAAAAGTATGTGAAACAAAAGCTCAATATTACTAATCAGGGAAACATAAATTAAAAACACAATGAGATATTACCTTAGAGCAGCTAGAATGCGTATCTTCAAGATAAAAGATAAGTGTTGGCAAAATGTGCGGCAAAGGGAACCCTTGCACGCTGTTGGTGAGAATGTAAATTGATGCAGCCATTATGGAAAACAGTATGGATGTTCCTCAAAAAATTAAAAATAAAACTGCCATATAATCCAGCAATCCCACTACTGAATATGTATCTAAAGAAATGAAATCAGTATGTTGAAAAGATTCCTTTACTTTTGTGTTTATTGCAGAATTATTCACAAAAGCCAAGATATGGAATCAACCTAAGTTTCCATTACTGAATGAGTGGATTAAAAAATGTGGACACAATGGAATACTATTAAGCCATAAAAAAGAAGGAAATCCTGTCATTTGCAACAACATGTATTAACCTGGAGGACATTATGTTGAGTGAAATAGGCGGGGCACAGAAAGACAAATACCACCTGATCTTGCTCATATGTGGCATCTTAAAAAGTTAAACTCACAGAAGTAGAAAGTAGAATAGTGTTACCAGGGGCTGGGGTATTTGAGAGTCAGGGGGGAGAGATGTTGGTCAAAGAATATAAAATTTCAGTTAGATAAGAGAAATAAGTTCAAGAGCTCTATTGTACAACTTGGTGACTGTAGTTTATAATATATTGTATTCTTGAGAAATGCTGAGAGAGTAGATGTTAACTGTTCTCACTACAAAAATCAAAAATGATAGCTATATGAGGGAATACATATGCTAGTCAGTCTGTCTGTATATATATTTCAAATACTGTTCTCTACACAATAATATATGCACTTTTATCTGTCAATTTATAAAAAATTGGCCAAGTGCAGTGGCTCACACCTGTAACCCCAACACTTTGGGAGGCCGAGATGGGCGGATCACTTGAGGTCAGGAGTTCAAGACCAGCTTGGCGAACATAGTGAAACCTGGTGTCTACTAAAAATACAAAAATTAGCCAGGTATGATGGTGTGCACCTGTAGTCCCAGCTACTTGGAAGGCTGAGGCAGGAGAATCGCTGGAGCCAGGGAGACAGGGGTTGCAGTGAGTCATGATTATGCCATTGTGCTTTAGCCTGGAGACTCTGTATCTGGAAAAAAAAAAAAACAAAAAAAACAAAAAAAACCCAGAAAAATTTATTTAAAAATTGTAGAGAATAGAACCAACTGAAACTTTTCTGAATACAGCTATTTTCATTGAAATTTTTAAAATGTTTAGGTGGAATAAATTCTAGAATGAAAATAGTTTAAGAGAAAATTCGTGAACTGATCATAGGACTGAGAATTTTACCCAGAATGCAGCAAAGAAAGGCAAAGAGATAGGAATTTTGGAGAAAAAAAGAATCCTCCACGGGATAATGAGATTGAAAGGCTCCAACATACTTTGAACTGACCTTCCAGAAGAGAATGGAAGTAATGATACAAAAGCAGTATTTTTGTGTATACGTTTTTCTTTTCTTGTGGTAGGGAGTAGAAAAGCCGTACACAGTAAATTAACAGTAAAGTAAAATCATTCAAAAGTGAACCTCATCATTCTATATCTGTGAAAGTTGCATATGAATATTCTGATAACTTTTCTCTTATCAGAAAAGTCTTACCTTTAAAGATGTCTTAAAACGAAAATTCACATCATGCTTTAAATTTGTTCTCTACTAAACAATTTGGTGAACAGCATATATTTTAAAAGTTCTGGGTTATTAGAGTGATGACTACATTAATAATAGTGTTTTTTTAATAAATTATAAAATGTTGATTTTATGAAACATTATGTTTTTATAATATCGTAGAAAATACTGTAGTGGCAACTAATGCTAATTTTCTGTGAATATGGGAATCATTTCAAGGAAAGACAAAGATATAATGAAGTGTGCTGTATATATGTTTAATTATGCAGTACAAGGGATTAAAGTATTTTATTCATGAAATTAATGATCCACATATTATCGAGTAATATATTGACAATAGAAGCATAATATAAGTACTTAAATGAAATTATTTCATTAATAGCAGATTTTCCATGAAACAAATGCCAAGAATAGACAGACTTGTAAATTATTTTTTTCTTACACATACATACTTAAGAGTTACGTTAACATATTACTTCAGGACAAGATGTTTTAGAAATTAATTAGGATTTAAATGAAAATAGACCCTCACCAATTTCCACTAATGACAGGAAGATGCTATTTAGACTGTTAAAATATTAAAATTAGAAAGCATAAAAGAGGTACAATCAATTGCAGGGCTATGCATAAAATATAGTTGTTTCCTTTATTAGAGTAGTGTTGTTTAAATTAATTATAAAATAACATTATGTTCACATCAATTGGCCCAGCCTTTAGTATATTAAGCTGTCATAGTCACTAGTTGATTTTACAGTTATTATTTATGAAAGTTGCCATTATTCAGTATTTATAAAAGTTGCCAAGGTGGTAAATAAGTAACCTTTATCATTATTTTATAATTTATTTTTATAAGAAACATTTGTTGGTATAGCATTATATAATTCATGTCTTATTAGTTTATTTAAATATGTATTTGGCTGATAAATTGTATAAATTGTATGAGAGTCAGTGCAAATACTTTGAACAGATACCTACATAAACATCAAGTGCAAATTATAAAGTAAAGAGTAAGTCTAGAAATTGGTAAATATTCAAACTAAATATTAAAAGAAAAAATATATTTTGGGATTCCTGGTTGTTTGCATTTCTTCCTTTTTAATAATTTGGCATTAATCTAGCATTTTTTCTTTATGCTTCATGATAGATTATAATTTTAACAGCTCCAATATTTAAGGCTGTATCTTACATTTTGAAAAAGAGAAGGTACTTCATTTTGTCTCTTACAACATTCAACTACTGTCATAAATCCATTTGTATAAACATATTACTTTCAAGTTAGTCAATTTACTTCATTTTTCTTTCAAATACTTTTTCTTTTTAATCTATGTCATCATGTTTTGTGATTGCTTTAGCCACGTGAACAATAATAAAAGAATTTTGGAAAATCTGATTATTTTCTCTATAGTTTCATGTTGTAGTTCA